ACTGCACTTTGCCCCAAGCTAAATGCCAAAGAGAGGAGAATTTTCTTGTGGAGTTCTTGATCTTCAAGCAAGCTTGCCCTTCCTACCAGTCTGCTGTTCACATTCCAGTATATTCAGCTTTTTGTATTGTGTCCAAGTGTAGTTCCTGATCTTCAAGCAAGCTTGCCCTTCCTACCAGTCCACTATTCACATTCCAGTATATTCAGCTTTTTGCATTGTGTCCAAATTGTTTTCTGCTGGGGGATGGTCCACTAGGGTCTTAGTCTATCATGGTTGAAAACAGAAGTTATGTCCTGCCTGGGACTTTGGATTTTGAGTCACCCTTGTCCTGGTCAATGCGATAGCCTCCTAACCAGTCTCTGTTTGTGTCCTTGCTCCCTCCAGTCTATCCTCAACATATCAGTCAGAGTGATCCTATGAAAACGTCCAGGAGCCTCCAATAGCTTCCCATTTCACTCACAGTAAATTAAAAAATACTTAAAATGTGCTACTCTGCCTGTTTGAAACTCCTCATCCTTGGCTTCCAGATCACATGCTTATGCTAGTTTGTATCCTACCTTTCTGAACACTCGTTCAGCAACTCGTGTTTCCTCTAATCCTGAAACGTGGGTCCACCCTGAAAGTATGGTTCTACTTTAAAGTTCTATGTCAGGGCACTGAGTAAGGCCTTTCCCGTCCCCAGCAATCAGAAACCAGGACCCCACTGCTGAAGGCAAAGAGGACGTATGTATCCCCCAACTTTCTCAGAGAGTTATCGGCAGCACTGACTTAAAGAGGATTAAGAGCTTCAGGGCGCAGGCTACTCTTTAATATTTTTCACGTTAGAATTTGCTCAGATTTGAATAAACGCAGAGCGAAACTAGAGAGCGTTCGCGCAGGTTCTAGCTACCTTGGTCAGAAGGAGGGGCTGATGCAACTTTCCTCCCAGTTTCTGAGCCCTCTCGCACTGCAGCTGCGAGCCTCGGGGAAGCGGAACCCACAGGCGCGCGCGCCGCTGCTTCTGGCCGGGCGCGGGTCGTGGTGCACCACGGGAGCGCCGCACCGGCCGGCATGGAGGAGCGCGGCGATTCCGAGCCGACCCCCGGCTGCAGCGGCCTGGGTCCGGGCGGTGTTCGCGGCTTTGGCGACGGCGGTGGAGCTCCTTCGTGGGCCCCTGAGGACGCCTGGATGGGCACTCACCCTAAGGTCAGGAGGCGCGAGAGGAGCAGGGCGCCGTCTCTCAATTTGACAATTATATTTTAATTTTCAGTATCTAGAAATGATGGAATTAGATATAGGAGATGCCACCCAAGTTTATGTAGCGTTCTTGGTTTACCTGGACCTCATGGAAAGTAAGTTGTTTGTTTATATTGTTTTGTTATTGACATTATTGTCCATTCAATGATGCTCTTTCAGGCAAAAGCTGGCATGAAGTAAACTGTGTAGGATTACCAGAACTCCAGCTCATCTGCCTTGTTGGTACTGAGATAGAAGGGGAGGGGTTACAGACTGTGGTGCCTACCCCCATCACTGCTTCCCTCAGCCATAACAGGTGAGCAGGTGATTTTGGTCTAAGTTCCTTTCTCTCTCTCTCTGTGTCTCTCTCTCTTTCCCAGTTGTACACAGAAGAAAGCCCATATGAGGACACAGCAAGAAGGTGGCTGTCTTCAAGCCAAGAAGAGAGGCCTCATCAGAGATGGAATGTTCCTGCACTTCGGTCTGGATTTCTAGTGTCCAGAACTGTGAGAAAATAAATTTCTGTTGTTTAAGCCACCTGGTCTGTGGTATTTTGTTATGACAGGCCTAGCAAACTAACGTAAAATGCTTTGGTACAGCAGCAGGCACAAGGTAGAGATTCATTAATTGTAATAATACCATATAAATAATTATTGATAATGGCACTATCAATAATTGCCATTGTTATTGCTTCTAATAAAACACCCACCCTTCTGGGGGAGAGAGGAAGAATTTTGGAAACTCCAGTAACAAACAGTCTGCAAATCCACTTTGAGCTTCTGATGAGAAATTGAGGGCACTCGAAAGAAATAAATCACATTCACTGAAATTTTCTGATCCTATTTCTGTACATATGTCATGATAATTTGTGTCAAGTAATATGACAGCATCTTTCCTCTGAGGGACTTAATGTGCTTATGCCAACTACTTATCCATCAGGCAAATGTTTACATTCTGAGGATGAACTAAGGGAATGTCTTAGATAGCTGGGAGCCTGAGGCTAGGACTGTGCACTGAGGGGCACTAATAAAATCAGATAATCAAATTTCTTCCACCTTCTCTGTGGTTTAGGCTGTGCAGTCTGGAAGCAGGCCAGGTGGTTGGTTTTAGGAATCACAGGGTTGAGCTTACAGTACAAGACAGATTTTACTTCAAGTCTAAGTTAGCCTTGACTAATGATTGTTCCATCACTTTTAGATGTCCAGCTAACTCACTTACAGGCACATCAGGAAGAGGGACCTCTCAAGACTGTTTTCTCACCAAAACTCTGAGGTTCTGGTTTCATAACTGTATTAGTCCATTTTCACGCTGCTGATAAAGACATAGCCAAGACTGGACAATTTACAAAAGAAAGAGGTTTAATTGGACTTACCGTTCCACATGGCTGGGGAAGCCTCACAATCATGGTGGAAGGCAAGGAGGAGCAAGTCACATCTTATATGGATGGCAGCAGGCAAAAAGTGAGAGAGTTTGTGCAGGAAAACTCCCCCTTATAATAACCATCAGCTCTCGTGAGACTATCATGATAACAGCACGAGAAAGACCTGCCCCCATGATTCAGTTACCTCCCACTAGGTCCCTCCCACAACACGTGGGAATTCAAGATGAGATTTGGGTGGGGACACAGCCAAACCATATTAATAACATTCACATTCTTTCTGGACACCCAATCAAGCCCTCCACATGGACCTGTGGGCTGCAGACTCTTGCAGACAGATCAGGGAGGAGGGCAGAAAAGGCCTCTCAGCAACTGCAGTTCTTTGTGCCTGCATTTCCAATTCAGATGAATGCATTAGAAATGGTCCTAAAATGTATTTGAAAAAAACAGAACCATCTAAGATCATTGGTCAGAGCTCCAAATGGTTTATAAAGAGGGGGAACAATATGCTGACTTCTGAAAAATGGGAAGGGGGTTACATTGGCTTGATTGAAACCAGTTGAAGGAGGTTTTTTGTGTTTTTCCCCCAAGTTTTTCTTGACTAATGATTGTTCAGGTCTTTAAATCAGTGTTGTCCAACTGTCCCCAAAGACTACATAAGGCACAGTTGAAATCTGTATTGTCCCTTGCTGTTACTGCCTCTCCGCTGCCCTTAACTCACAGGATGAGGTATTATAGGTTATAGAATCCCTTGCTTTTTATTCCTTTATCACAGATGGATGAAGTGCTCAAATCTGAATCATTAAACCGACTTCTTTTGTACCTCTCAG